GCTGCCATTACACCTTCCTCCTGCATTCCTGTTTTACAGTGAGCCACAGAAGTCTGGCCACAGTTCTCACTGGTCCCTTACTTTATTGGCCACTTCATCTGCATTTCCCACCCTCACTTACCCGTATGTCATTGCCAAATGAGGCCATTCACATCCAGGTTTCATTACCTTCCTTCCTGGTGTAAGATCCCCCCCATGATTTTATCAAATAAGGCCAAATTCCCCCACTTATTTTTGAAGGGCATTTATTTTCCTGCCTTTATTTGAAATTCCTCCCTAATACGCCTTGCAGGTTCTATGAAGGCAGCATTTTTTTCTTGCCTCTTTCCCTTTGCTTTTCTTATGTCCATGTTTGGAATAGTTCTTGTTTTCCCCCTTGATACTGACTCACATCCTGTGATAATGTCTTATCTTGTTACTCATCTCTTCTGTAAAGTCTTCTCATAACTGTTTTTCCGAGGCTTTTTAGCTCAATTGGAGTAGTGCTTGCAGGATAGGTCAAGCCCAGGCACCTCCTGTGCCCTCTCGTCTCCATCCCTAGAAACCCGTGTCTCCACCACACGCGATGGGGATGCTTCACTCCTCTCAGCTCCACCACGTCTCTCCTCCCCTGTCTCCACAGCCCAGCAGCAGCAGCCTCTCCCTGTCTTCATGACTTTCAGACAAAAGCCAGCATCTACCTCTGACATATTGAGGAAAGCAGGTTGGACATGGCTAATCTTTATAAATAATTCTTTTAGAATCTGTGAACACAGCCCCCTTCCCTGCGTCTCATCAGGATCATTGCATTTCCTCAAAAAAGCAACCTCCCTCCTCACGCATAGTCTTCTTACATTGGTATGATGGTAGATTTCTGCCTACATGGCAGGGATACAGCTGGCTCCAACACTCTGTTTTCCTTCAAACTTCAAATTTGGATAACTTATTTTTCCCTCTTAGTAGTAGGCAGAATTCTGACACTTGGCATTAAGAAAAAACTTTCTGTAATCCACTCTGAATTTTTTTTTTTTTTTTTTTTTTTTTAGCATTTATAACTCTGTAAGAGTTTAGGATAGTTTAGTTATGAGTGACAGAAAAATCTAAAGCAAACTGGCTTATACCAAAGAGAACTAATCAGCCATGTTGAGCATGACTGATTCCCTTGTGGTAGCAAGATGGCCACCTCCCACACTCACACCAAATTCTGTGGAAGCAAGAGAGTCCCTTCCTGGCATTCCTGAGCAAGTAAGTCCTCACATTTGCTTAGGAATGCCTGAAAGGATACTCATGTCCATTTGTTAATAGGAATCGATGAACAAATGTACATGAGTATCCTTTTTTTTCTGGTATCAATATGTTTAATTGATTATTATTGCAAAAGAACAGTTTTCCTGGCCAGGTGCGGTGGCTCACGCCTATAATCCCAGCACTTTGGGAGGCCGAGGTGGGCGGATCACAAGGTCAGGAGTTTGAGACCAGCCTGGCCAATATTGTGAAACCCTGTCGCTACTAAAAATACAAAAATTAGCCAGGCATGATGGTGCGCGCCTGTAGTCCCAGCTACTTAGGAGGCTGAGGCAGGAGAATCGCTTGAACCCAGGAGGCGGAAGTTGGAGTGAGCCGAGATTGAGCCACTGCACTCCAGCCTGGTGACAAAGCAAGACTCCATTTCAAAAAAAAAAAAAAAAAAAAAAGGCTGGCACAGTGGCTCATGCCTGTAATCCCAGCACTTTGGGAGGCCGAGGCAGGCCGATCCCCTGAGGTTGAGAGTTCGAGACCAGCCTAACATGGAGAAACCCCGTCTCTACTAAAAATACAAAATTAGCCGGGCGTGGAGGTGCAGGCCTGTAATCCCAGCTACTTGGGAGGCTGAGGCAGGAGAATCACTTGAACCCGGGAGGCGGAGGTTGCAGTGAGCCAAGATAGCGCCATTGCACTCCAGCCTGGGCGACAGAGCGAAACTCCGTCTCAAAAAAAAAAAAAAAAAAAGAACAGTTTTCCTATGATTAGTGAAATAGAAAACTCACAATATAGTCATGCCAGAACCACCTTCTGGAACCAGAAAGATGGAATATGCCATTTTGCTTAGCTTTGTTGAAGAGAAGGGATGGCTGTCATGAAGCACAATTGGGATGATATTTCCAGAAGCTGAGGGAATGGATACTAGGGAGCACAAGGGGAAGTGCCCTCTAGAGCAGGGGTCGCCAACCCCCTCGGGGTACCAGTCCGTGTCCTGTTCGGAACTGGGCCGCACAGCAGGAGGTGAGCAGTGGGCGAGGGAGCATTACCACCTGAGTTCCGCCTTCTGTCAGATCAGCCACAGCATCAGATTCTCACAGAAGCTCGAACCCTATTGTGGATTGCACATGCGCGGGATCTCGGCTGCGCGCTCCTCACGAGAATCATATCACTTCCTGATGGCCTGAGGTGGAACGGTTTCATCTCGAAACTACTCCCCATCATCCGTGGAAAAATTGCCTTCCACAAGCCTGTCCCTGGTACCAAAAAAGTTGGGGACCACGCCTGTAATCCCAGAACTTTGGGAGGCCGAGGCGGGCGGATCACGAGGTCAGGAGATCGAGACCATCCTGGCTAACACGGTGAAACCCCGTCTCTACTAAAAATACAAAAAAATTAGCCGGGCGTGGTGGCGGGTGCCTGTAGTCCCAGCTACTCGAGGCTGAGGCAGGAGAATGGCGTGAACCCGGGAGGTGGAGCTTGCAGTGAGCCTAGATCGCGCCACTGCACTCCAGCCTGGGCGACAGAGCGAGACTCCATCTCAAAAAAAAGAAAAAAGAAAAGTTGGGGACCGCTGCTGTACGGGAGCCAACAGCTCTCTAACTAATACTTAAAAATAGAACCTCACCTTACCCCTCTTTCTTTATCCTCCTCATGGCCTAGCACACAGCTCTAGGTCTATGGTAAGTACCTTTATGCATGTTTGCATGAGTGAAGTCTTTTCAATATTTGGCTTTTTCTTTAAAGGACACTTATTTTAAAATGCAACAGCTATAGACATGCTCGGTGGTGGGGAGGGGCTATAGAAGAATTCATCCAGAAACATGGCACCAACTTTCTCAAAGATCATCGATTTGGGTCATATGCTGCTATCCAAGAGAATGCTTTAGCTAAATGGTAAGTTATTATTTCTCTAAGCCTGTCAAGGCTAACAAAAAGGAACAATAAACTTGTCTTTCAGGTATGTTAATGCCAAAGGATATTTTGAAGATGTGGCAAATGCAATGGAAGAGGCAAATGAAGAGATTTTTATCACAGACTGGTGGTTAGTATTTGTCCCTGGGAATTTTTTTCTGGAGTTACTTAAAATCTTGGTTTCATTGTTTCAGGCTGAGTCCAGAAATCTTCCTGAAACGCCCAGTGGTTGAGGGAAATCGTTGGAGGTTGGACTGCATTCTTAAACGAAAAGCAGTATGTACTTTCCCAGAAAATGCTGATATAATCTCATTCCTCCATCGGTTTTCTCCTGTGACAGCAACAAGGAGTGAGGATCTTCATAATGCTCTACAAAGAGGTGGAACTCGCTCTTGGCATCAATAGTGAATACACCAAGAGGACTTTGATGCGTCTACATCCCAACATAAAGGTATTCAGGTTCATCTTGATAACCAATGTTTCCATATTATCAGTGGGGATTATTCCCTCTCAAGGTGATGAGACACCCGGATCATGTGTCATCCACCGTCTATTTGTGGGCTCACCATGAGAAGCTTGTCATCATTGACCAATCGGTGGCCTTTGTGGGAGGGATTGACCTGGCCTATGGAAGGTGGGACGACAATGAGCACAGACTCACAGACGTGGGCAGTGTGAAGCGGGTCACTTCAGGACCGTCTCTGGGTTCCCTCCCAGTAAGTATATTTAACCTTTATGGAAATGTATAAGTGTCTTTTTTTAAAAAAAAATTTTTCTCAGCCTGCCGCAATGGAGTCTATGGAATCCTTAAGACTCAAAGATAAAAATGAGCCTGTTCAAAACCTACCCATCCAGAAGAGTATTGATGATGTGGATTCAAAACTGAAAGGAATAGGAAAGCCAAGAAAGTTCTCCAAATTTAGTCTCTACAAGCAGCTCCACAGGCACCACCTGCACGACGCAGATAGCATCAGCAGCATTGACAGCACCTCCAGTAAGTCATGGCCTTGACTAGAATTTATCTTATTTTTTTGTAAAAAAATTCTTAATTTCTCTAGGTTATTTTAATCACTATAGAAGTCATCACAATTTAATCCATGGTTTAAAACCCCACTTCAAACTCTTTCACCCGTCCAGTGAGTCTGAGCAAGGACTCACTAGACCTCATGCTGGTAAGTAATTTGTGAAGTGGCAGAACTCCCTTCAGTCTCTGAGGGGGTCTTGCTGCATTCACAGATACCGGGTCCATCCGTAGTTTACAGACAGGTGTGGGAGAGCTGCATGGGGAAACCAGATTCTGGCATGGAAAGGACTACTGCAATTTCGTCTTCAAAGACTGGGTTCAACTTGATAAACCTTTTGCTGGTGAGTATCATAATGGTGGGGTGCTGGTTATAATGACTGATCCTTGCCTGGTGCACCCGGGCAGATTTCATTGACAGGTACTCCACGCCCCGGATGCCCTGGCATGACATTGCCTCTGCAGTCCACGGGAAGGCGGCTCGTGATGTGGCACGTCACTTCATCCAGCGCTGGAACTTCACAAAAGTACTTGGATGTTGCTATCATGATTTATCCACTTTGAATATTTTATCCTTTTTCTTTATTTTAGATTATGAAATCAAAATATCGGTCCCTTTCTTATCCTTTTCTGCTTCCAAAGTCTCAAACAACAGCCCATGAGTTGAGATATCAAGTGCCTGGGTCTGTCCATGCTAACGTACAGGTAAGTAAGTTCTGGCTTTTCTTTTTGACAAAATACTTGTTCATTTCTGATTGCTGCCTTGTAGTTGCTCCGCTCTGCTGCTGATTGGTCTGCTGGTATAAAGTACCATGAAGAGTCCATCCACGCCGCTTACGTCCATGTGATAGAGAACAGCAGGCACTATATCTATATCGAAGTAAGTCTTGCTCATGTAAATTCGTGTGAGAAACTAACATGATTGTCTTGTTTATTTCTCATAGAACCAGTTTTTCATAAGCTGTGCTGATGACAAAGTTGTGTTCAACAAGATAGGCGATGCCATTGCCCAGAGGATCCTGAAAGCTCACAGGTAACAGCCTTTGGCTGAGAGTTCTCGCTGCATGGGTGAATTTCTCTGCATCTGACCTTTGCAGGGAAAACCAGAAATACCGGGTATATGTCGTGATACCACTTCTGCCAGGGTTCGAAGGAGACATTTCAACCGGCGGAGGAAATGCTCTACAGGCAATCATGCACTTCAACTACAGGTGCCAAAACTCTAAATGGTCTATTTTGAGCTCTGTAATTATTTTCTCCTTTACATATTTTCAGAACCATGTGCAGAGGAGAAAATTCCATCCTTGGACAGTTAAAAGCAGAGCGTAAGTAACTGCTTTTTTTCTCATATCATTGTTTAATTTTAATAATTTCTTTTTAAATTTGCAGTTGGTAATCAGTGGATAAATTACATATCATTCTGTGGTCTTAGAACACATGCAGAGCTCGAAGGAAACCTAGTAACTGAGCTTATCTATGTCCACAGCAAGTTGTTAATTGCTGATGATAACACTGTTATTATTGGTAAGTACAGTATATGGTCTATAATTGTATTCAGGTTGTTCAGCCTCACTGTTTCTCCTTACAGGCTCTGCCAACATAAATGACCGCAGCATGCTGGGAAAGCGTGACAGTGAAATGGCTGTCATTGTGCAAGATACAGAGACTGTTCCTTCAGTAATGGATGGAAAAGAGTACCAAGCTGGCCGGTTTGCCCGAGGACTTCGGCTACAGTGCTTTAGGTCAGTCCGCCAAAGTGTGTCTCTCTGATGCAGTTACTCAATGTGGAGGTCACTTGTATTTCAGGGTTGTCCTTGGCTATCTTGATGACCCAAGTGAGGACATTCAGGATCCAGTGAGTGACAAATTCTTCAAGGAGGTGTGGGTTTCAACAGCAGCTCGAAATGCTACAATTTATGACAAGGTGAAGTTCACGTATTCCCCTCCTCCGTTTCTTTCACTCATTTTTCTATTTATGCTCTAATCAGGTTTTCCGGTGCCTTCCCAATGATGAAGTACACAATTTAATTCAGCTGAGAGACTTTATAAACAAGCCCGTATTAGCTAAGGAAGATCCCATTCGAGCTGAGGAGGAACTGAAGAAGATCCGTGGATTTTTGGTGCAATTCCCCTTTTATTTCTTGTCTGAAGAAAGCCTACTGCCTTCTGTTGGGACCAAAGAGGCCATAGTGCCCATGGAGGTTTGGACTTAAGAGATATTCATTGGCAGCTCAAAGACTTCCACCCTGGAGACCACACTGCACACAGTGACTTCCTGGGGATGTCATAGCCAAAGCCAGGCCTGACGCATTCTCGTATCCAACCCAAGGACCTTTTGGAATGACTGGGGAGGGCTGCAGTCACATTGATGTAAGGACTGTAAACATCAGCAAGACTTTATAATTCCTTCTGCCTAACTTGTAAAAAGGGGGCTGCATTCTTGTTGGTAGCATGTACTCTGTTGAGTAAAACACATATTCAAATTCCGTATACCAAAATCCATTTCCTTTGTAACAAGAATTTACCAGTAACTGTGATCTAGGTTGCCAAAAGTTGTCTGAATCTCCTTATTCTTCTCTGATCTTCATTTATGCAGCCAATGTCTAGCTGGACCTGCCCTCATCTTGCAGTTCATACAGGCACTGTTTGAGAGATTGTTTATTATTAGATGTTGTAATGCTGCTTCAAGATTCTTCATGGTTACATGGGATGCCCCTGCTCATCTGGTCCTGAAGTAGTAACATTCACCCAAATGAGGATATAGTCATTATTCCTTTTCAGTCACTGTACGAACACGGCAGACTTTAGCCTACACAGTAGACTGTGTTAGGCACTTCTGGTAACATTGACACTGTATCTTGACACCACTAAGCAACAGGAAGGAATAAATTCCAATATTGAGACAGAGATTTATTTCATTTTGCTCCCAAAGGCACTGACAACATGAGTCCTTGTGATTAGGCCCACCTGATCAAATGTAAAAACATGCATGGGATATTTGATTACGTAACAACCAGCTAAAACTGAGAGCACACAGCCTTCGGAAACCCCCAAGGTGTCGAGGAGGATCAGATCCAGATAAGAGAAGATGATTCCTTCTAGTCCTGTAAAATTTCCTGTCATCCTTAGCTGCTGGGTTGATTGAAATTTGATCTCTACATTTCAAAATCAAACTAGTGAATACAGTTTGTCTTTCAAGAGAATCAGAGGCATCGTAACTCCTACCAAGTTAGTAAGTATGAGTCTAACCTTGTTTGACATTCAGGTCTTCTGCTACATTATCTTCTTTGAGAAAAATTAATTGATTATAAAATATGTGCTACTTCACTTACATTATTAAATATGTATTAACGCCTCTCACCAGGGCTTCCAGTGAAGTTACAATGCCCTAGTCTGTGAATTAGTCTGGAAACGTGTTTTTCCTTTTCGGATGTTAGAGTACCCTTTGATAAACTAAATTTTACTAAGCTGAACAACTCTGACAGTCTAAAGAGCTAATGTGGGTTACCAAAAGGCCTGTACCTGTAAAACAAAATGCAGGTGTAATGATTATACATGTCTATGGATTACCTGGACATACTCTCATTTGGGTTGTTCTTCAAAGAAGCAAGCAGCCGATCCCTGTTTTCATAAAGCTAATACTTCAGTTGGAAAAATTAAACAGGAGCACAAAGTCAGGGATAGGGGTTAGCAGAAGAGAGAAATAGTGTCACATCAAGGGCAGGATCTCATAGCTAGGGAACATTTCACAAATAAGGTGAGATTTTGTAACCAATAATAAAAATGAATGTTTTTATAAGTAAATAACTTATTTTTCATATGGCTAAAGATGGTAAAATGACTTCATTCTATAGCCATTGTAAATAAGAATTTGCTATTGATGAAAGAAGTTCAGATTGGCATTTGAAGTATTGAGTGTATGGGATCTCTAAGGATTTCTTAGATTTTATATTTAAATATTTTTTAAACCTTAGAGGAGTCAACAAACTGGCTCTTGATTTTCAGCACCCTACTCTCATGAAAAAAGCCTGAAAGGACCCTTTCCCTTATAAGTAATTTAATCCAATTTCTCCCCATTTTATAGATGAGGAAACTGAGGCTCAGATCAGATGAGAACTCACTTAAATCCACTCAATGTGTAGATGGTAGAGCTGGGACTAGCAACATTGCTGCAGCCCATTGTTGGCCTCTCTCTTCACTTTATCATTGCCCAAGAATGAGGATATGCAGTAAACAGAATTCAGGCAAGATACCTCTAAGCTGTTTTGAACCCTCTGATATTTTGTATTTATGTGTTTGTCTGTCTCCCCCTACTAGAATGTAAGCTCCATGGGGCAGGGACTTCACTGTATTTTGTTCATAGTGTATCCCCAGAGCCTGGACCAGTGCTTGGCACATAGGAGATGGCAATAAATGCTTGTAGAATTAATAAACAAGGTGAAGGAGAGAGCTAATGAAATGAAAATCTTAGTCTCATATAAGAAGTCTTACTACTGCTTTCTATGGCAAGTTCCTTTTCTATTGCATCTTCCCAAAGACAAGATGCTCATCTGCAAAGGGGTGATAAGATTTACTTGGAGGGATTTTATGGAAAATTCAGTGCAATAATTGCTTTTTTTTTTTTTTTTGCAGTAGCAGTTTACATAGTACAGCATTCTGCAAAAATTGCATGAAATGTGGACACAAGATGTACTGTATGACTTAATTACCTGTCATTCTCTGACACCATTACTACCTACTAGAAGTTCAAATAATTTATCTTTAACATTGCAATATCTGATAAACTTTTTAAAATGTAAATAATTCAAAGCCTTGAAAATCTATCATGAATCTGCTCAACATTTCAAAGTGACTATTTTGAAATGCCTATAAATGCTATATACCTGACATCCTGCTAATTTCTGTAATAATTTTTGTTT